GTCCACATGAGGTACTCTAGCTGTTGGAAGCTTGAAGTAACTAAAATAAGTTAAAAATACCTGATGAAAAATAAAAGGGGAGTATTGATTTTGGCTATAACTTATTAGGGAGGATAGCTGGAAAAAAAGAGTTGATTTTTAAATTCTTGTTTTCAGAATGTGTTTTCTAATTCTGCTACTATAGCACAGCAGAGAAATGAAAAAGAATTTTTTTTTTTGTTAACTGTGTCACCAACACTGCCCCTTCATTTGAAAAAGCAAACTTGCTATCAGTTTATAGCTCCTTCCAGAACTGAGCATAAAGTTCTCAAGCATCCCCAAAAAGCACTGAGCAAAGCCGAAGGTCCTGCCTTCAGAGCCAGTTCAGGACCAAGGGTGCCACTCCAGAAAGGCACTAAACTCTGGCAACGGATTAGTGCCCGTGTTCTGGCAGGAGCCCTGCAGATGGGCAAGCAGAGCCCAAGTCTTTACTTCCTGATCCTTCGTAAATTAGTTGCTAAATTTTTCATCAGTTAGGTCTGGGTAACATACTTTCAGGAAGGCATTTCTTGGACAGGATATGCCTAGGTAGATATGTGGTTAATAAATGGTTTGTTGAATACTTTCGAGCATGCACTTCTGCAGAGCAGACAGATTGTGTTGTAGCAGTCCTCTGGCCTTGCTGTATGTGATTGCAGTCATCTTAGTGTGAGGCTCAGGTCTTGCTAAGAAGCTGTGGGCATAAATGTATCTTACACAGCTTTGCCCGGGGCTACAGCAGGGGAGTAGGAAGCATGATTGGTCATCTCCAATCTTAGAGGGTAGTTCTACCCCACCGTGTAGCCGCTCTCACCAAAACTCACCAGAACTTCGAGGTCATCACAGCTGCTTCCTACTGTGGAGTCACACAGGGTGGGCACACAGGATCTGCACTGTGGATTGGTGGGTTTCTCCTGGAATTGGAAACACATTTTGATTTGATAGCGTACAGAAGATGATGCAACTTCCTGCAACAGATAAAAATTTGCCCTTGGCCACTGTTCTTACTGGCAGATCTTTGCTGAGGAGCAGTCAGCATCTTGCTGTCCTGGATGCCTTGCTGAGTGGTATACTTACAGTGGGGGAATATACAGGTGTTGGGAGCAAGCTTTTGGTTTAGGCTCCACCGTCAGACTCATTAAGCTGTTATTGGCCTAGGCAGAGTGGGTGGTATTTGCAGAAGCTGCGGTGTTCCGGATGATCAGACACCACTGTTTGTTTGTTTTTTTAAATATGTAATCTGAATCCAGAACCCCTGCCCTCATTCTGTCACTTTATAGGGTTTAAGCATAGAGCTGGTTGCTGTTCACCTAATGGATGCTCATTATTTGCTAAGGGAACTAATGTTATTGAATCGAATGGATTTGGGGTTATGAAGGAAATTGCTCCATTAAAGCAGCTGTCGAATTACATTTAAATGCAGTGGCTAAAAAATCGCAGGATTTGGAAGTTTTTTTTTTTTTTTTTTTTGAGGGGTAGAGGGTTTGTCACATACGTAACAGGTTTGTTTCACTGGAGTTGAGCTGCAGCTGAGGCCTGTTTGTCTTGTTCATCTTAGTCTGCTCACCAGTCTCTACTTGCTTGGTCTGAATATTTATATTCCCCCAAAATTCATGTGTTGAAAATCCTCACTTCCAAGGTGATAGTATTGACAGGTGGGGCCTTTGGAAGGTGATTAGGTCATGAGGCCTGAGCTCTGTTGAATTGGATAAATGCCCCTATAAGATGCCCAAGAGAGGAAGAGACCCATGTAAGATGGTGACGTTCTGTGAATCAGAGAAGTGGGCTCTCACCAGACCCTGAATGTGCTAGTGCCCTGATCTTGGACTTCCAGCCTCCAGAACTGTGAGAAATAAATTTCTTGGTTTATAAGCTACCCAGCTTGTGCTATTTTTGTTATAGCAGCTTGAACAGGCTAAGACACTGCATAATTTATTTGTATATTTCTGATGCTTTATGGATGAATCAAAAGACAACAGGTGTCTTTGAGTTAGCTACAAGCTGTCATTTTTGGTTTTCTTTTAGAGAGAGGGTTTCATTCTGTCACTCAGCTGGAGTACATTGATGCCATCACCGCTTACTTGCAGCCTCTCAAACTCCTCAGCTTAATCAGCAATCCTTCCACTTTGTCTTCCCAAGTAGCAGGGACTACAGGTGCGCACCAGCACACCCGGCTGATTTTTTTTTTTTTTTTTTAACAGACAGGGTTTCACTATGTTGCCCAGGCTAGTCTCAAACTCCTGGGCTCAAGCAATCCTCCTGTCTTGGCCTCCCAAAGTGTCAGGATTACAGGCATGAGCCACAGAGCCTGGCCTACAGGCTGTCTTTAAAAGGAACATTGACTAAGCAGAGCAAGCTTCTCTTTGGGAGCCAGATAATGAAAATTAAGAGATCATGGCCAGGCTGAGGATGAGGACACAATTATTGGCAAGCTTTTGTTAGTTTCACATTCAGTCTTGGCTCACATGCAGGTGTGCCTTCCTTTAAGAAAATGTGGAGAACAGGTTTTAAAAGTGAGGTGTGTATTTCACTTTCGAAGTGTTCTTTCGGGTGCCTCAGACTCAGCCTGTCTAAAAGGAATTCCTGTGTGGGGTTCTGATTCCACCTCTGAAATTGCTCAGGTCTCCACTGTCACTACAGGGCCAAGATCAGCCTCTCTTGCCTGGATCACAGTAGGGGCCTGAGTGATTCTTCTGAGTCCAGATCAAATCTTGTTACTTTTTTTTTTTTTTTTTTTTTTTTTTGAGACAGAGTTTCGCTCTGTCGCCCAGGCTGGAGTGCAGTGGCGCAAACTCGGCTCACTGCAACCTCTGCCTCCTGGGTTCATGCCATTCTCCTGCCTCAGCCTCCTGAGTAGCTGGGACTACAGACGCCCGCCATCACGCCCGGCTAATTTTTTTTTTTTTTTTTGGTATTTTTTAGTAGAGACGGGGTTTCACCGTGTTAGCCAGGATGGTCTCGATCTCCTGACCTTGTGATCCGCCCACCTTGGCCTCCCAAAGTGCTGGGATTACAGGTGTGAGCCACCGCGCCCGGCCAAATCTTGTTACTTCTTTAGGTTGATGTTCAGGCCCCTGAGTCCCACCATAGAGGCTGCTGTCACCTGGCCTCTACCAGTTCACTATCCCCACCTTGTGCCTTTTCCTCTGGATTGTTTGTGTTTGGGGGCTGCCATCCAGGCCTGCAGGCCTGTGTGTGTGGGGTATTGATGCCACGTTTTAATTTTGGCTGTATTCATCGGTGCATTGTTAGGTTAAGTGCCCTTTTGGGAAGTGAAATTGATACTGTTACCCATTCACAGATGTTGGGGTTTCTGGGATGCTCATAGAACCCTCTTCCTGCCCAAGCTTTGAAAAAGTTAAAAACCGTAAGGAAAGTGAAAGTAGAGGCCCACATAATCATTTATTATTGATAGAGGCAAGGTTGGAGGCCACAGCTTGTTGTGAAAACCAAATGGTCCTGCCAGCAGAGTCTCAGGATTAGGCCATTTAACTTACTGGGCCCAGGTGGCATGTTGCCTGCACGGTGGCCTGGTCCTTGAGCAGGAGGAGGCCGGGAATGAACCATTTTCTAATCAGATAAGTCCCTGCACTTCTCAGGAGTGGAAGAGTCCCAGAGTTAACTCATCGATCCCCTCACAGGCGAAGCGGGGAAGAAGCACTTCTCACTAACAGGCTTCTCAAAAACTCTTCTTCCCTGTAGTGATTGTTTCAATATTAATAAGAAGAAGCTGTTCTTTCTACAAATAGGTTAACTACTGGAAATTTAATAGAGTATTTATTTAATTCAAGGAGCTAAACATCTTACCCTTCCTTCATATGAACATTGATATTTAGAATATATTTATTGACAAAATGATAAAACAAGAAATATTTAACAGTTTATTTTTCTGTAAGCAATTCTAAATGTCTTATAATAGCATGAATAAATTCAGCAACCAAAGAATTATGTTAGGGTCCTTCCTTGTTGGTGATTTGGGGCCCAGTTCTGCTTTGATGGAGCTCTCCTGTGAAGTTAGTTTCAGCAGACGATGCCTCAGTGGCAGTGTGTGTTTGAAATTCGTTTCACATGTGGGAAACACATAGGGCAGTTTTCTTATAGCATGTGAGTGTTGGGGAGGCTTTTCTAGTGTGATGTTCTGTATGTTTTGTGTTGTTTCATGAGGGAAAATGGATTTGAGAGAGTGAGCGGTGAGCTAAGAGCATGCAGTATATTCAGGGTAAGCCTGAATTGGGCATCAGCAGAACCACTTCAAGACTAGCCCTTTGACTTTCCGGAATCCTGGTTAGTTTTAAGCTAGAACCTTCTTTTCTTTCTCCTCTTCTTTGTGTCTAGCCTCCACCCTCACCCCCATCTTCAGCTTAAAACCTCTTACAAATAGCATCCCAAAGGCATCATTCATGAGGCTGAACAGTTTTGAAAAGAGCAAGGGAAGTTACTCACTTTTTTCCCAGTGAGCTCTATGGGCAGTGGAACTCTAAGGTAATTGTCAACCATTGTGGAAAGCAATATTTTCATTTGGTTAACATATTTGGACCCATTCGATCCTCGGTACTAGCATTAGAAAGATGATTTCCATCTATTCCTAATGAAAATAGGTTTTATTTCTTTGAAACATTTAAAGGAACAAAAGCTTAAATTCCAAATATTCCTAAAACCCTAAAAAGGGTTTCATTTTCGAATGAGCATTGGAAGAAAATGGTCATTTGTAGCACAGACTCTACCTAAACATAGTCCACCATTCCCTCCCTATTGAAAGTTAGACAGTTCATATGAAAGTCAGGAATCTGAAATCCTCTTTGGTTGGGGGAGCACAAAAGATGACTTTTGCAGACCCAGAGCAGAGTTTGAGTCGGGTGGAATGAGATTAGTGTGCTGGGGGGAACGTCCGGACCCCTGGCCTTCTCTCCTTTGTGAGGAATGTGACAGCTGAAAGGAGTCAGAAGCCGCCCGGTGCAGCAGTGACAGCCCAGCAGTGACAGCCCAGCACAAAGGGTGGTGTGCTTTCCGACCTCTGGCCGCCCTTTGCTAGACCTTCAATTGTAGTTTGGGGCCCAGACTTTGCATTTTTCTCTTTTATGGCTTAATTTAATTTTATTTCAACCAGTTTATTAGAGTGAAGGCCTTCTTTGTTGCCCCGAGGCTTTGTGCCCATTGGACTGGAAATTAGATGAGCTGGGGGTAAGTATTCTTTGTATGCATGAGAGAGTTGGTGACTGGGAAGACACTGAGGGCCAGACCTCACTAGCCAGTGGACCAATGATTTCAACCTAGCAACATCACTTATTACTAAGGGAAGGGGCAGTTGAAAAGTGGTAAGCAAGGTAAGTCATCACTAGCAGCTAGCCACGGTTGTGTAGCTGTTCCTGTTCCTCCGAATGGGCACCTTGGCTGTGTTTCTTTTGTGCCCTCTCAAACTTGGCTCCATATTGGAATCACTGGGAGCATTGACAACAACAACAAAAACAGATGCCTGGGCCCCTGCAGAGCTTCTGGTTTAATTGGAATGGGTGCAGCCTGGGTGTGGGCGCTGCAGATCTTCAGGTGATGGTACAGTGTAGCCGCAGTGGAACACCACTGGCCTGCCTGAGACCTGAGGTGCTTGGGCATTACCTGCAGGCTTTATAAAAAAGTTAAATGGTGTTAGAATATTTCAGGGGAGGTTCTGATTAGATCTAAGAATAAGCATATGAAATTTAGAGACTAGGACTTTTTAGGGTTGTTGAACTGGAAAAACTTTGGTGGGAACAAGGGAGCTTATTGATTTTTAAAAAAAAAACTTAAAAAGAATAGCTAGAAAGAGGCTGGGTAAAGGGGCATTGAAATTGACTCCCTTAAGCACTGGTCCCAAGATATTTGTTTTTCCCAGAAGGAGAGTGAGGATGGAAACTAAAGAAATAAAAACTGTCTGGCCATAGCTACTCCAGACAGAGCGATGGCTGTGGGTGATGATGAGCATAAAATGAGGTGAGGGCAGGAGTCCCCGCCCTGGCTCCGCTCGGTGTTCACTCACGTCTCTCCTGTGTGCTCATCTTTGACACCAGCTCCTCTGACTCAACTTTTCCCCTTGTTTTTACTCTCTCCTTAGCACCAGCTGTTGATTTTTATTCCTTGCTTTTTCCCCACAGCCAGCTCTGCCCGTAGCAGCTCTACCACTGTCTCCTTTCCCCTCTGGTGGCAACGCTCTCCTTTGTTCATGTTTTACCTTCACTTCTTATGTTATCAGTTCCATGGAATCAGTAGGAGTCACACTCTACAAGCCTGTTCTAGTCCGACTGGGCAGATAGAGTGAGGTCATCTCACTCTATCTGGAGAGGAGACTGGAGGGGAGTGCTGAGGATGCTGCCAGGGTGGGGTTTTGAGATTTAATAGGGGGCTAAGGTCAGGCTTGTCGGAGACAGGTTAGAGATTACTAGAGGGTCAGAGGTCCCACCGCTTGGGCAGGAGGGCAGGAGCCAGCTGAGCAGGGCTGACTGAGGGGCCTGAGCTTGCCCTTGTGGCTTTGAGGCTGGGCCATTTAGACTGTGCCTGCCCAAGCAGGGTCTGCCCTGGATGTCCACGGAGTATAAAGAGGCCCCTTAGGTGAGGGCGGTACAACCATTTGCTGAAAGGTGACTTTTCTAAAGACCTGTTCCTACTTTGAATATTGCTTATTTGACACGATTTAAGTGGGATGTTTTAATTTTTATTTATTTATTTTTGTGTGTGCGTGTGTGTTACTGAGAATTTGTATCTTTTCATTTAATTTCAACAACTTGTTGGAAAATGCTGGCCACTCTGACTTCTAAGATACTTAGTGACATTTTATAGATAGTTTGGATTGTTTCTATGTAATCATTTGAACAAAACCATAACAAATCGTTTTATGAAAAGCACCCTGGAGATGGTAAATTCTGAAACCAAACTAAAATTGGTTTCAGAATTCTTATTCTGCGAGCTACATTTAAAAAAATGTAATGTCTCCAGATTAGGCCTTAAAATGAAGCGCCCCCATTAATATCCTGCTTATGTTCAGGAACATCTAGAAAAAGGTGTCAGTGCAGAAGCTGAAAGCACACAGCCCGTGCGTGCTGAGCGGGTTCCTCACCCCAGCCTTTCTCCCAGGCTGCAGAAAGGACTCAGGAAATGTGGCCCATCATTATTACTTATGCTTGTTAAACAGGAATTGACCAGATACCTCATTTTAACATTTTAAAGATATCTCTATGAGAGAGTTGAATATTTGACTTAGGACTTTTAGAAAAATATATATTATTGTTTTTCTTAAATGTGATGTTTTGTGTTTGTTGTAAATACGTGATACAATATGTAATAATTTATGCAGCCCTTGAACACGCTGTCTTCAGAGTCGTTTTGCAGCTGCTGTCTGAGTTTCCTAAGTCATTTGGATTTACTTGGGTGTGTTCAGCCCAGATAAAAATGTGGATCTACCTGAATGTGTCCAGCACCTGCACCACTATTAAAACCGAGAATTTCCTGAGGTCAGGAATTACAGGGAACTGATTCTCTTCATTACTTGGGACTAATTTCCCCTTCTTCCATTTTTCCAGTCGTACAGCAGAAGACTATGAAATAGAGGATTTAAGGAGAGAAGAAAAGGGCATTTTCACCTTTTTTTTTTTTTCCTGTGAACATTCGGAGAGGATAAACTGAAGCTTGAAATATTAGTGCTCATTTTAATTTTATATTAAATTAGTTTTATTACAAGTTTTCTAAGGTTCTTTATGGAAAGGTTAAAAAAGATTTGTTGTTGTTGTTGTTTAGTTCTAGAAAACCTGGCAGTTTACAAAGTTTTGGGGTAACAGTAAACTTTCCTTCCTTTGATTCACTAAGTTTTTCTTAGTCTTTCAATACCTGAGGGCCAGGAGTGTATAGACTACATGATAAATCAGTTTTTTATTTTATTTTCACATATAAACCAGAGTTAATTTGATTTAAGATCAACAGACTTGATTTATAAAAGAATACTTGTATTTTTAGATCTGAACATTTTAGGTGGCTACAATTTTACCCCAAATTAAGAACCTTTGCAAACCAAGTGGCAGGTGGTCTCATTCAGCTATACCAGTTGAGATGTGTTTACCTCTGGAGATGGAGTGAAAGAAATTGTATCTGGCAGATAGCGGAGGAAAATTGTCTTCATGGCTAATTATTCAGTGACTTCTATCTATGCAGCTTCCCATTTTAATTCTGACGGTAAGTGTCTGCAAATGTCTGTGCTAAATATTCCTCTTGCTTTCAGACAGCCTCTAAGTAAGTGTGTGTGTGTAAGAATTGATAACTTTATATTTTTTTCCTCTCTTTTCTCTGGTAGTTTATTTTTAGTAGTAAAATAGTGGCAATGGATAATTCAGTCACGTTTTCCTTCTTTTTCTTATTCTGGTAGCCCCTTCCTAAGAGTGATTAGTGGGAAAAAAAGGGACATAAGGGCTCAGTCCCACTAGAAGCACCCATAGAAGTGGCCCTTTATGATGGCAGGCGGCACTTACAGGCTTAGGCTGTTGCCATTTCAACTGTGTTCTTATTTTTTTAAGCAAGAGTCTCAGCCAGTTCTAGTAAATTAAAAATTAGAACATAAGAAGTGAGGAACAAGAGTTCCTCTTGGGCTGGGATAAACTGGATTTTGAAGTAGAGCAACCTCCGTTCACTGACTCCTTGGTCAGGAGTTTATTGGTACAAGGGCTCGGAAGCATTTTCCTCTCTCCTTGTCATAAGGTACCGCATCTTTTTGATTTTCTTAGACTCTGCCCTAACATGGCCTCACTAAGGAGACTAGAAAACTGAGAGAAAACCTTGCCAGTCAGTAAACTGCATCACAAGGCCTGAAGAGAGAGCTTAAAGGCAACACACAACAAAAGGCAGAGGTGCCAGATGGCTATGCCATTCTGGGTTAAAGGTTAAACCTCATCCTCCCTGGAGACCAGCCAGAGGCAGCCACATTCCTGGCCCTGGTGGGGGCTCCTGGCCCAAGGGCTCCACTGCCCATCCTCGGCAGACCCAGGGAGGAGCTGGGTTTGGTGTAGAACAGGTAATGGGCAGCACAGTACTCATGAGTAGCAAACCTTACAGGACTGATCCCGTCATGACCAATATGGAAATGTCAGTACTCGAGTACCTGTGTGTGTTGATCTTCTCTCTGAAATATAAACAGCTAAATTATTTTCCAATTTGGTCAAGGAAATAGGGAATCACATGTGAACTATTTTTGTAATAGGCCGAGTTACTAATTTTTGTTTAACTAACTCTTTCCATTTAAATGCTTTTTGGCTGTTTTGTCATTGTTCCTATGTGGGCTGCTATTTTCAGATAGGGTGCTGGAGGTCAGTAAGGCCAAGAGAGACGGTGAGCACTCATCACTGCTCCCCTGTGTTGGCTGCACTCCGGAAAATGGGCACACACCTTGAAATCAGCCGTGTTCTGATTTACCCGGCTTTCCGTTAACCAGCCCTTTAACTTGACCAAGGTTTATTCCCTTTTGTTTGCTGTAAACTATGTTGAGGAAACTCTTACAAAGCACAGTCCTTCCTGTTTGTATTGTCTGCATTTTAGGTTGATGGGGTGGGTTTCATTTCTCTCTTAGAGTCACTTCTCTAATCCAGTTTCTTTTGTCTAATGCATGGTAAAGAATTCACTGTTCGATATGACTGACTTTGGTCTGCAGTTAGTTGGAAGATCTCATATTCTTTCACTGCAGGACAATTTTTTTTTTCCTTTTTTTGTTTTTTTATGGTGGTAGAGATATTGGGAGGAATGCAGGGATGGAACTAATTTGTGTGTGGCTGGTTGCATGGGCGAGGCCCAATGCCATGTGCTTCTCTAAGCCATGTTCCCGTTCAGGAAGTAGGTAGGGCCCGAGAGCTAGGGTCTGAATCAGCATGTGACATCAGGTCCACTGTGTTTCTCCTCCATACCCTCTGCTTTCCAGAAAACAGTGTGTATGAACTCCAGCTCACTTTCTTCCAGCAGTCTTGTTAAAATGCTGGTGCTATCACTGAGTTAAATTTCTTATTTCTCCTTCAACTTTATTAAGTTTGGTTTAATTTATTTACTTTCTTCAGACTCAAGTTGTATACAAAAATAAATGGAGCTTTATTGAATCTCACTGCGCAATTGGTGACACACACCTTTTAGAGAAATAAAGTCAAGAGTCATTTTTATGGGGCATCTTGAGATAAACTCTTGAGGGGTTTTGTGTAGCCTGCGTGGGAGGGCCCTGGAGGTGGAGGTGAGAGACTGTGGGAATTGGGGAGGTGAGGACTGTCTGTTCCATGATGTGCTCCAGCAAGGTGTCTGGGGACTTGACTTCCCTTGTGGGGAAGAGGATAGGAGAGATGGAATTCCCGGATTGCGTTGCTGGATTGCAGGCACACTCCAGTGGGCTCTGGAAGCCCTCAGAGGAACCCTTGACTTGAGATAGAGCGATGACTTCCTGTTCTGTGATTCGTCCTCCTTGGCTGGATGGTTTCTGAACTGCTGCAGGAAGTGTCTGTTTAGTTGTGCAAGTATTGTTTCAGGAATTAGAAGTTGTGTTTCCTTTCCTGAAACGCATATGCCTTACTATAGATAAGGAGATTCTTTTTTCTTTTTTATAGTTCTTATACCTCAAGCATGCCATTTTTCTAAACAGGAGCCTATATGTGAATGCACTTATCAGTTTTCCCCTGGGTTCAGTAAAATGGATTTGTCTTAGATTCCTGTAGTAAAGTTGTTGACAGAGAGTTGAGGGAAGATCAGCTGAAAAGCATCCAAGTGTGGAATCCACTGGAGAACAGTGCTTTGCCCATTTAAGTGTCTGACAACTGAGTTATTTGTAAGTTATGCCAAGGATATTTTTAGAACTCAGTATCTTATCCTTAGGTTACCAATTATTTTGATTCCCCAACAGACTCCAAAGGGTACAAGAGAAGTGAGATTGGAAAAAAGAATTTCTGCGAAGAGAAGCTCAACTGAATCTTAACTATGGTAATTAATTGGCAGAAAATCAATAATTCAGTGAGAAGCCTCTCAGCCAATGGTGGCAAAAGACAATGTAGTGAATGTTAGTGGATTTGGGAGAGTATACAAGTACCAGTGAGCTAACTGGGTGAATTTACATACTGTGTTACCGTAGTGTTACACAAGACTAGTCATTTGGGAAATTGATGGAAGATTAATGGAGATCCAAATGTTTAAATAGTTTAATCATTGTCTGACCCTAAAGAGAAACCTCAGTGAATACGTATTTGGCTTAATGAATTGAAATGAAACTGCGTTTTGTCACCCGATGGTGAGGAAATTTTAGCTCACCTGCTTTATGTCTCAAATTCTTTTCCATAAACGTGCCCCTGTGTTTCCTTGAGGGAACTGCCACCTAAATGTTTCTTTCAGATAGTGCTTCTCAATTATTTTAGTCTCATGCCTTTTTTTTACACTCTGGAAAATAATTGAGGACTCCAAAGAGTTTTTGTTTATGTGAGTTCTATCAATCACATAATCTACCATATCAGAAATAAAAAAGGGATTTTAGAAATCATTATTGAATTTAAAATAACAATATAACCACCTGTATGTTAACATAAATAATACTTTCGTGAAAAATAACTATTTTCCAAAACTAAGACACTTATTGAGAAGTATGCTTCGTTATTTTTTGCGAATATCTTTAATATCTGGCTTATTAGAAGACAGCTGTTTTCTTGCCTTGCATCTGCATTCAATCTGTTGTGATATGTAGCTGTGGTTGCCATCCAACCAAAGAAAACCTAGCCTCACACAGGTTTGTAGTTGGAAAAGGGAGTGCTTGAATTTCCTTTCAGATAATAGTGGATCTTCTTTGATATAACACTAGAGAAGTGGTATCTCAAAGTTTGGTCGAGATGTATGTAGATCCTGAAACCCTATCTATGAACTTTAAAAACTCTGTTTTAGGTATTATTTTGAATATCATGCATTGGCCACTTAGAAAAATCTCCCAAATGTTTATATATTTCACTTGTAATATCAAAAATTCTTGTCATGAATCAGAAAATTCTTAAGTGTAGGGAAATTGTCAAGATCACAGTGGTTATTCAAGTTTTAAGAAAGTCTAAAATTTTCATAAAAGCTTAATCTTACTGTTTTCCTCGAAAATGGGCCTGTTTTGTTTCTTTTCTTTAAAATGCCTGCCAGATAGCCTTGTCGGAATAACCATTGTTTATATATCGCTCTGTCAAGTACAAGGTTGGGTTCAATGAAGAAAAGTGGCTCATCACCTCATAGGTCCACCCCACAGGTGCTGACCCTTGCGACAGCCACCAGTATATGCTGCAACAGGGCTTTCCCTTCCTTCACACAGAGTCATAGTGTGTGTGTGCTCAAGAGTCAAGGCGTAATAAAATCAGTTTTTTACTTCTCCATTGTATTAGTCCGTTTTCCTGCTGCTGATAAAGACATACCCGAGACTGGGCAGTTTACAAAAGAAAGAGGTTTAATGGACCCACAGTACCACATGGCTGGGGAGGCCTCACAATCATGGTGGAAGGTGAAAGGCACGTCTCACATGGCGGCAGATAAGAGAAGAGTGAGAGCCAAGTGGAAGGGATTTCCCCTTCTAAAACCATCAGATCTTGTGAGACTTATTCACTGCCACAAGAACAGTATGGGGGAAACCGCCACCATGGTTTAGTTATCTCGCACTGGGTCCCTCCCACAACACGAGGGAATTATGGGAGCTACAGTTCGAGATGAGATTTGGGTGGGGACACAGCCAAATCATATCATCCATCAAGGACAATAAGTGAGGTGACTGATCTCTTCATTTATTTTAACTGCAGTTATGTGGTAAGATGACAGCTAGTAAGTACAGTGTGGGGCCACTGCCTTGCTGTGTAGTAAGGTACACACATTTTTACATGCTGTTGCTCTTGTACTGTTGATGCTGTACAAAAAGGCAAATAACAGCTTTAGAATTCTAGTTTGACCTCACAGATCCAGTTGAAGAGCCTTGGGGATCCTAAGGGGCCCGTGGTTCATACTTTTTGAGAACCACGACTTTAAGACATACAGGAAAGGTGCTAAATGAGACAGAACTAGACTTGACTCGTTATGAACTTAGTATTACAGAAATGGGTCAGATACCTCATACGTGTGGTGATAGACGTGTGGGGCCATGTGGGAGGGATGTGTAAGAGAGTTCCTGGAGTGTGGCACTTTGACTGGGGCTGTTGACTCCTGTGTCCTGAACATCTAAATCTGTACCTGGTGTATCAGTTCATACTTTATGTAGCAGTTTGAATAATTAGGGCAAGTGTAATGGCTGCATAAATTCATTAGTTTTTAAAAAGTCAAATGGGTTTTGTGTTCATAATAAAGATTAGTCAAGGTAATCTTTTTGTAGTATAAAAGTAATAAAGTTGTGAAATATAGCTGCACAGCCCCTCCCATCCCACCTTCCTGTGATACCGTCATCCTCAGTCTCCCTACCCTTGTATGTCTGTTTCCTATTACCATCAAGGCCCATGACACCAGCTGTGTAGACATACTCCAAAAATAATAGACGCAGTCTTTATCATTATTCACTTAAAAAGCCAACCAGTGTTCTTTCCCCTGATTGGGAATGTGCCCAGTATGAAGGGACAGCATCACATTGGTTATGTAATTGATGCTGTTTGTGACAAAGACTCCTGTTTCACTCCTGTTTTCCCAGCAGTTTCGCATTGTAACTAGGTAGTGATGATGTTTGCTTGTTTTCTGTGTATGAAGAATCACAAGTGTGTTTTTCTTGGGTGGCTCTAGAAGAGAAAGCTTTCATGCCTAGAAGAATATCTTGTTATTTCTATAGAAGCTTTTTAAAAATTCTTCATTAAAAGAAATTTTAAGTCATTTAGAGTAGCTGTTTTTGTGTGAGTTGATATTTTGACCCATTTTATTTTTCTCTTCAGTTTTCTGATTTGTGTGATTACGTGACGAGCTCTTCCTGTGAATCTCGAACACTCAGGTTGGAGTCGTTCGGTCTTTGGAGCCTTTTGGGAGGAAGCCAGGTGCTCTTCAATTGCCCTTTGCAGTAGGACTCCCTGGTAATAACTGTGGCGATGATGAACTTGTCTAGATAAAATGACATCTGATAAAATATTAATAAATACATTGTAGTGGACACCTGCTTCTGAGGATGTGGATGTGTGAAACCTAGACATTCAATTTATGAATGTCTTTTTAATTGACTCCTCTGGACACAGAGAGAGGACCCACATGATCACTGAGAAAATATCAGAGTACAGGTGGCAGAACTGTGGCAGAATCCCCTGTGCAAACTGTATCGCTGTGCGGAGACAGAGCTAACAAACAGGGTCTCAAGGAGAAACCGAGTCTTGTGCTTTGCTTTCATGAGGGATTTTTCTGAGTTAGCTGATGAAGCCAAGCTAAGTAAATATTATCTTCTTTTTGTGTTGGCCTTTTGTTTTGAAATATTCCAACTCTATTTCCTTCATAGTTTTCTCTTTATTGCTGTTATTATTTTTACAGATTAGAGGTACCACCTTTTCCAGTCTTGCTCATCATGGTTTTTCCTACTTCAAGCTGTGAACTATTTAATTCAGTTCAGCAAGCATTTTTGGAGTGTTTGCAAGTCAGTAGCTGTGTTATTACCAAACCTGCCATCTTGACTTTCTGCTGTTGCTATAAGCCCTTTGATTTGCATGTTCAGTATCAGCACTCTTAGCAGCTTCTTCTCTGTGTTTGCCTCCCTTGGTAGGTTTTTAGATTAAGGGAACCTTGTTATGGAGAATGAGGCTTCCAGGATTGGCCTTCTTCCTCCTTTGTTCTCTTTGTATGGTTTCATTGTTCTACTTTACCCTTTTACATGTGCACAGAGCTTCCAGTATCAAGCTGTTCCTTGGAGTAGGAAGTAGTTTTGGAGATGAGAAACACAGAGAGAGGAGGAGAGAGAATATTAGAGAAGAAAATTATTCTCTTTGGATCAGTTTCCATTAGGCATTAACCATTGGCCTGTCCCTTTCCCCACTGCCCCTTAGACACTGTAGGTCTTCATCTGTGCTTATATAATGAGGTCTGAATTGTTCTGTGGTGATCCTATGACCATTTCCATATATGAGATTGTAAATATCTTCTTTTACTGTGGGGAGAAAGGCACTTAGCTAGAAAATAAGAGTAAGCCTCCAGAAGAGTATATTCTGCTATGTTTATAGAACTGTCATCTTTGGTTCTAATACATTGCTGCTGAGAAAATTGATAGAAGTTGTGTTTACTTGAATACAGCAAATTACCCAAATGGATAGGTAAAGATTATTCACTTTTATTACATTTCAAATGGTTTCATTGTATTTCCCCAAATTGTACATTTATTACAGAAGTTAGCTTTGTGTTTCTACTTTTAGGTGTATAAAAATCAAGATCTCTACCCCAATTGAGGAGATATATAATGGTTTAAATCTGAACACTGTGAAGTAATGGGGGCTTAAATGAAATATCCCCTTACTACTTAGTGAATGTTTGATGTAAATCAGCCACAATACTTCCTCTCTCCCCCATATATGGATGGCAACATAGTTATATAACCTTCTAATGATGGATTTATTTATTCTCTTCCAGAAGTGCTCAAGCCTATTGCAGACAAATTTCTACAAATTTATTTTTCCTTTTTAATTTTTCTTCTGTCTGGTTGACCTAACTCTTCACAGGTTTCCATCTAGCGTTTTGTATAAGTAGTCATTTAAGTATGATTTAAGAAGTTCATCTGAGAATGGATACTTTCCCTTTGTAGGGGCCAAGGGAAAACTTCCCTGTCACCCTCTGAAAGGTTCACTGAAAATCATTGACAAGAGGTAGATTAATGAGAGGAAAGGCATACAAATTTGTTTGATCACATTTTTATATCACATGAGAGCCTTCAGAATGAAGACCCAAAGATACAGGATAAACTGTCCATTTTTATGCTTAGGTTCAACAAAGTATGGTCAGCTGTGCAGAAATATGATTGGACTAGGCCAAGATGGGCAGATCACACGGTCTCTATCGAGACCATCCTGGCCAACATGCTGAAAGCCCGTCTCTACTAAAAATGCAAAAATTCGCTGGGCGTGGTGGCATGCACCTGTAGTCTCATCTACTCGGGAGGCTGAGGCAGGAGAATCGCTTGAACCTGGGAGGCGGAGGTTGCAGTGAGCAGAGATCGCACCACTATACTCCAGCCTGCTGATAGAGTGAGACTCCGTCTAAAAAAAAAAAGATTGGACTAAAAGGATATGATTGATTTCTAACCGACTGAATGGGGAAGCCCAGCAAGGCCTGTCTGTCTAGAATTCTTCTTGGCCTCTCTGAGTATGTTCTCCTTCCTTCTGGGTATGGTGCAGGACTCTCTTTGGAATGGGCATCTTATGATCTACAATCAAACATGGTAGTTCAGATAATTTCTTTATGGCCAGTTTTTATACAGAGAGCGGGGAAGAGTTAATACGTTTAGGTTTTATAGCTAGCTTTGGGCAAAAGGGATTCTAGTTTCTATGACCTGTCTTTGGGAAGAGGGATTCTAGTTTCTATGGCTTGCTTCGAAGGAGAATGAGAGACCAGAGACAGGAGGGCAGAGAGAGCTCCTTCTGAGGCCTTTGTTACATCATTTTCTGAGCCCCAGCATCTTTCAGTGTCAGAAACAGAGATAGTACTATTAGCAGAGTTATCAGTTTGAGACATAATTACCTTTCATGGACACCTGTAGTTGTTTGAGTGAATTTAGACTTCCTTAGTTTATTACAGTTGCTTTTAGTAGCTGTCCTTAAAATAGAGAATATTCTTGAATTTAACACATACAGTTTATTCTCTCCTCTCTTTATTGATTTAATGAGTACTATTTCAGGTTTATAATAGAATTCCCCAGTCTTGAAATGTTTATGGCATTGAAACATCATTAAGTTAGAGCTTTATTCAGCCTACACAGAGAATGGAGGACACTATGGTTTTCACTGTGCTCCATTTGACCATGGATGGTCTTCAGGCTGTATCACTATTCAACTCTTAAGATAACTAATATAAGCTACAACTTTAATGAGTGATATTTTCTCATTTTTAGTGTTTTGCTTGTCTACAAGCAGATGGTAAAAGCAAACTAGTAAATGATGGAAAAACCTGTATCAGCTATATATGCTAAATTTTATGTCCTGTTTTTTTCCTGGATAGTCGTGCTTGTGATGATGCCTATTACTTCCTAACTTATATCTTTTCTGCTAATAAAATTGTCCCTGCTTCCCATACTAAAATGATATCATTATTTGTAATGTTTTACAAATTGGGTGGAAGAGGTGTGTGTTCACCAAGCAGCATCATGACTTTTCACTGCTCCACCCTTTACCCAGGCAAGTTGGAAGAACAACTATTTGAGTGTGAGAACAAGAGCACCAGGACAAGAAGCTGGAAAAATAAATAGGAGATATTGCTAGTGGCCTGGTTGCCTTGACTAGAAATTTGCGCTTTGTGTTCATTGTGGAGTAGTTAAAGCTTTTTAGCTTGAATTTAGCAGGGATGTATTGGTTTCCAACGAGTCTTCCTTATATATCTTGTTTGTGGGAATTACTGAAAGAGCCACAGAATTTTCAACACCACATGGAGGCTATCCCAATAATCACAATAACTTAATTATTTATTCTTAAAAGCTCAGAGAAGAATTAATGTAAAAAATTATGGGAACCCTTATACACTGTTGGGGGGAATGCAGATTAGTTCACCCAGTGTGGAAAGCAGTTTGGAGATTTCTCAAAGACCTTAGAACTACCATTCGACCCAGCAATTCCATTACTGGGTATATAACCAAAGGAAAATAGATCATATACCAAAAAGACACATGCACTCTTATGTGTATCACTGTGCTGTTCACAACAGCAAAGACATGGGATCAACCTAGGTGCCCATCAGTGGTGGATTAAATAAAGAAAATGTGGTATATATACACTATGGAATACTGTGTAGTCATGAAAAGAATGAAATCACGTCGTTCATACCAACATGGATGGAGTTGGAAACCATAATCCTAAGCAAACCAATGCAGGTATAGAAAACTAAATATTACATGTTCTCATTAATAAGTGGGATCTAAATATTGAGCACCTATGGATGTAAACATGGGAATAAGATACTGCAGACTAGTAGAGGGAGGAAGGGAGGGAGGGAAGGAAGGAGAGGATGGGGTAAAACACTATCTCTTGGGTACTGTGCTCACTGCCGGGGTGCAATATACCCATGTAACAAACCTGCACATGTACCCCCTGTATCTAAAATAAAAGTTGAAAAAAAAATTATGGAAAAAGCATAGACAGTGAATGAAATTAATCATGACATCATCATCAACAAATGTTTCTTGAATGCAACAAGCTTGCCTGCTTATTCATTTCACCAACCATTTATTATTATGCATAAGGCTTCTGCCCATTAAGAATTCACAGTTGAAGGTTGCAGACATATCTATCAAGAAGTTACATAAGAGACTGAAAAATGTTCCAGCAAAAGGTACAAGTAGTATTCTAAGTGAGTAGTAGAGAGGAAGAGACACTTTTCTATCTAGGAAGTTTTTCTTTAACAGTTTTTCTCTTGGAAATGTCTGAGAAAGTTTTGTGGGGAATATGGGGCTTTTAGGCGCAAAGGATGCTGTTTATTTTGGGTAAGGGGACGTCTTGATAGAAGGGACAGAGGCAGGAACCTTTAGGGCATATTCATCTGGGAAAGGTCATTTAATGTGTATTCTGACTGTCAGGTAGGGAAGTTGAGTTACGAAGGTACTTGGGCCATATTAAGGAATTATTTGAAGGTTATTTTGAGATTTAAGTTACACATAGTATAGTTTTGAACAGATGTGTCTGTGTGAGCTGTTGGTTATCAGTCAAAGAAACTCAAAGTAACTTAAGCAAAAAAAGAAAGGCATAGCTCAAGTAACTGGGATGTTTAGGGGTGGCATACTACAGGCATTGTTGGATTCAGGGGCTCAAACATTGTCAGAAGGCCTCTTTTTTCCTCTCTCTCTCTGTCCTTGCTCTGCCTTCCCTACGTTGAGCTCTGCATAACAGCCCTTTCTCTGTGATCTATGAGACAGTGGCCAGCGGCTGCAGCCCACACCCTCCTAGCTTAGTTCCTTTGGCAGAACTGAACTTCTTAAGATCCCGACATCATCCCAGAGAAAACCGTATATGACCTTGCCATGGCCTGCACATATCCTTGAACTAGTCACCGAGCTAAGGGAATGGTGTGCCCAGAGCAGCTCAGGGGACAGCATGACATCAAGGGCAGGGATGGTTCCTTACAAGAACCAGAACGGAATGTGGGAAAGGGACACGAGGAGGACAGAAACTTTAGGTGCCATGGTTGCAGCACAAGAGGGAGGGTAAGAGAAGACTGGAGCTGTTAGCCCAGGTCAGGAACATGGGTGGAGGAGGAGATTTGTCAGGAAGGATGCAGACTCCATCTTCTGCATGTTGAGTTATAGGTGCTATGGGCCATTCATGTGGCAGTTGGCTGTGAGGGCACAAAGGAGAGGGATAAAGTTAGTGTTGTAGCAGAATAAAGGATTGATGGTAAAGAGAGTGAAGGGAACCAAAGTATTTTATCCTGAAATATACTTTGACATATTTCAAGATGGCTATTCACTGGGCTTGAAATGCAAGAACAGCTGAAAAGCTGTCTTTTGTAGGGGAGATTTGCATCTGTAGGGAATCTGCATTAATACAGCCAGGCTTTCTCTAAGGCCCTCCTTTGTCCTCATCTAGGCAAGATTAACTGAGAGTCTGACACCTATAAAGGTCTGAAAAAAAATTTACCATCCATTCTGTCTGAGGGCTGCTACCCATGTGAGGTTTCATCTGCATCATGAGGCAACCTTTGCTAGCCAGGACTCCTCCCCTTCCCATAACCTGTCCTGTCATCATAACTTGAGGTACCATCATAACCTGTTTTTGGCCATGCTCCTGTCAGGCATTTTAACCAGAGTGATTCCATCTTGAACAGGGGCTGAGTAAAATGAGGCTGACACCTACTGGGCTGCTTTCCCAGGAGGTTAGACATTCTTAGTCACAGGATGAGACAGGAGGTCAGCGCAAGATATAGGTCACAAAGACCGTGCTGATAAAACAGGTTGAGGTAAAGAAGCTGCCAAAACTCACCAAAACCAAGATGGTGACAAAAGTGACCTCTGGTCATCCTCATTGCTCATTATATGCTAATTATAATGCATCAGCATGCTAAAAGACACTCCCACCAGTGCCATGACAGTTTACAAATGCCATGGCAACACCAGGAAGTTACTATTTAGTCTAAAAAGGGGAGGAACTGTGACTTCTTGGATTGCTTGCCCCTTTCCTGGAAAACTCATGAATAATCTACCCCTTATTTAGCATGTAATCAAGAAATAACTATAAGTATACTCAGTTGAGCAGCCCATGCTCCTGCTCTGCCTGTGGAGTAGCCATTTTTTAATTCTTTACTTCCTTAATAAACTTGCTTTCACTTTACGAATTCACCTCAAATTCTTTCTTGTGTGAGACCCAAGAACCCTCTCCTGGGGTCTGGATCGGGATCCCTTTTCAGTAACACTCCAAGCCCCCATTCTTTCTGTAACCTCAGAAAAAGCTTCACCCATCTGGCCATTTCTTTAAGTTCTTTTGTTTTGTGAGACTTCTGTTCATATTAATATATTTGCTTTTTCTCCTATTAATCTGCCTTTAGTTGATTTTTCATCGAGCTTGGAGAGTGAAGAGGAAGTTTTCCCATGGCTCCTGCAATAGCATGGAATAGGGAAGCTCACTGAGGAGCATCAGAGGTTAGATTAGATTGCATGAAATTGCTGCTTTTTTAGGTCAAAAATAGAGAACCATTGGTGGTTTCATATGGTTCAACCTATTCTATGGATTCCCTTATGGGAATGGCTGTGTTCTTCCTTCAGCAGACACTTGCTTATCCTGTAGGAAATGCCCTGCCTCCCTCCTCTGTTCTTCTTCTCTTTTGGAAAATATGTACTGGGAGCTTTTTAAGTACAGAGCATGTGCTTAGTCCTGGATATGTGGTCATGAACTGGACCTTGCTGGTGTCTAGAGTCTAGACCGGAGTGTTTTGGGGCTAATGGAAAACTCTGAGGTGTGGTGGTGTGGGGCTGCAAAACAAACACAAACAAAAACAAAAAGTAGCCTTTTTTTTTGATGCTGGCTTTCCCCAGATACTAGCAAATCCATCCTAACAGTAAGTAGAGAAACGGAGCTTGATGGAATATTTGTGTTCATTTCAGTGGAAAGAAAATGTTTGCCTTCACTTTCTCAGAACTTTCTTTTGCGGAGAAAACAGCTGATGAACCTGCTGGTAAGAACAAAGAGCCAGACCTCTGTTTGTCTGCAAATCTGGTTTTCACACAGAGCTTCCTGATGAAGTGTGAGGAGCCTCCTCGCAGTGATAGACCAGGGAACAGGGGAGAACCTTTCCCCCTCACACTTGGCATCCCAGCACCTGGCCCCAAGCTCTGTTGCTTGAGAAGATTGTGCTGCTGAAAGCTCATTTCTTTTTTTCCTGTCTAAAGGCAAAACAAGGTAAAATACAATAGCCAGTTGCCTCATATAAACCACCTGCTTAGTAGGAAATGAAGTAAAACTCTGCAGTCCCTATTGCTACTTGAAGAATTTGTGGTTTCCTTTCCTGTCAGTAAACAAAAGCCGTCAGTTAAAAGAGTGGAACATTAATTGTTTACAGGATGTTTGCTGTAACAAAGGAAGGAAAAGTGCCTTTTACAGACTGTTCATTGTGTTGGGGATATTACAACACCAAGTGTCTCTCCTAGAGAAGAGACATTAAGCATAAGATATTTAGTCACAAAACACAGACTGTTTCATTAACAGGACTTTAAAAGACTTATTTTGTAAACTCAAGTTGAGGACTTCATAACGTATCGGCATAAAGAATATAGATGAGAGTAGAAAGCTTCCTTAGAGAAAAAATGAGATCCCAAAATTTTGAAAAATACTGATGCTTCAGAGGCTTTGAGGTTTTTTAAATTGTAGAATATCATGCCTTTTTTTTTTGTAAGAAACATTTATCTTTTATAGTTCAGTAATGTATTTTACCTAGGCTTCCGCACGTTGCCTTTCAGTACAGGCATACTTCGGAGGTTTGCTTATTTCCCAGACAACTGCAATAAAACAAATGTTGCAGTATAGCAAGTCACACAGATTTTTTTTTTTTCCAGTGCATTTAAAAGTTACAGTTACGCTATACTGGAGTTTATTAGGTATGCAGTAGCATTATGTCTAAAAAATGTGCAAACCTTAATTTAAAAATACTTTTTGCTAAAAAATGCAAATGATTATCTGAGCCTTCAGCAAGTCAGTCTTTTTGCGGGTGGAGAATCTTGCCTCAGTGTTGATGGCTGTTGACTGATCAGGGTGGTGGTGGCTGAAGGTTGGGCTGGGTATGGCAATTTCTTAAAATAAGACAACAATGAAGTTTACCACATCAATCGGCTCTTCCTTTCATGAAAGACTTCATGCTGTTTCATAGCATTTGACCCACAGTAGAACTTCAAGACTGGAGTCTCTCCTCTCAAACCCTGCCAAGTTTATGTAATTTCCTAAATCCTTTGCAACAATGTTCATATCATCTTCACCTCCATCTCAAGAAACCAGTTTCTTTGTTCCTCTACAAAAAGCAACTCCTCATCCATTCAAGTTTGATCCTGAGTTTGTAGCAATTTAGTCAGATCTTTAGGCGCCAATTATAATTCTAGTTTTCTTGCTATTTCTTCCTCTATTGAAATGTTAAGCCCCCACCCCAAAGTCATCCTTGAAGGTTGGAGTCAACTTCTTCCAAACTCCTGTTAATTGTTGATATTTTGACCTCCACCCATGAATCGTGAATGTTCTTGATGGCATCTAGAATGGTGATTTTAAAAGGGTTTCGGTTTACTTTGCCCAGATCCACCAGAGGAATTGCTATCTGTGATAGCTATAACATTATGAAAATTACCTCTTAAATAATAAAATTTAAAAGTCAGATTTACTTTTTAATCCATGGGCTGCGGAATGGATGTTGTTAGCAGGCAAGAAACAACATTCATCTCCTTGTACACCTCTGTCAGAGGTCTCGGATAACCAGATGCATTGTCAATGAGCAGTAACATTTTGAAAGGAATCTTTTTTTCTGAGCACTTGGTTTCAATGTGGACTTAAAATATTTAGTAAATAATGCTGTAAACACATGTGCTGTCATCCAGGCTTTGTTGTTCCAATGATAGAGCACGGGCAGAGTAGATTTAGCATAATTCTTAAGGGCCCAAAGATTTTTGGAATGGTAACTAAGCATGAGTTTCAACTTAAAGTCACCAGCTGCATTAACTGCTAACAAGAGAATTAGCCTGTCCTTTAAAGCTTTGAATCCAGGCATTGACTTCCCCTCTCTAGCTGTGAAAGCCCTATAGGACGTCTTCTAATAGAAGGCTGTTTGATTTACATAGAACATTTGCTGTTTAGTGTAGCTCTCCTTGTACCTCACAAACCAGCCTCTGCTACCTGCAGACTTTTCTTCTGCAGCCTCCTCACCTCTCTCAGCCTTCATTGAATTGAAGAGTATTAGGGCCTTTCTCTGAACTAGGCTTTGGCTTAAGGAAATGTGGCTGGTTTCATCTTCTATCCAGAACACTCAAACTTTCCCCGTATCAGCAACGAGATTGTTTTGCTTTCTTATCATTTGTGTGTTCACTGAAGTACCACTTTTAATTTCCTTCAAGAACTTTTCCTTTGTATTCGCGACTTGGCTGTTTGGCGCAAGAGGCTTAGCTTTCGGCCTGTTTTGGCTTTTGACATGTCTTCCCCATTGAGCTTAATTGCTTCTGGTTTTTTATTTAAAGTGAGTTGTTTGACTCTTACTTGAATACGGAGAGGCTGTTGTATGGTTATTAATTGGCCTACGTTCAATATTGTTGTGTCTCAGGGAATCGGGAGGTCTGAGGAGAGAGAGAGAAATGGGGGAGGCTGGTCGGTGGAGCCATCAGAACACAATATTTATGGATTAAATACACTGTTTTATATGAATGTGGCTCATGCCACCCTAGAACAGTTACACTAGTTCCATCCAAGATCGCTGATCACAGGTCACCATAACAAACATAAAAGTAATGACGAAGTTCGAAGTATTGTGAGAATCACAGTGTGACACAGAAACACCAAATGAGCACTTAAAAAATGGTGCCGATAGACTTGCTCCATGCAGGGTTGCCACAAACCTCCAGTCTATAAAAGACACAGTGTCTGCAAAGCACTGTAACATGAGGTTCACCTTATACCTAGTACTGTGTCTGAGTCCCTGACGGTACTAGACGTCCACTGATGTTACGTAGATTGAGACTGTTGTGCAACCATCACCATCATCCATTTTCAGACCTCTTCATCTTGAAAACTCTGTATCTATTTAACCCCATTTCCCCTCACCCCAATCCCTGGCAGCCACCGTTGTACTTTCTGATTTTATGAATTTGACTTACTCTACATACCTCATATAAATGGAATCATACAGTATTTGTCCTTTTTGTGACTGGCTTATTTGCTTAGCGTGGTATCTTCAGGGTTCTTCTATGTTGTAGTTTGTGTGAGACTTTGCTTCCTCTTTAAGGCTGAATAATATTCCACGGCACGTATTTCCCATATGTTGTTTTCTGTATTCATCTAATGGGCGTTTGGGTTGCTTCTACCTTTTGGGCCACTGTGAATAATGTTGCTGAGAACAGGGCTGTGCCAGTTCATCTTCGAGATCCTGCTTTCAGTTCTTTTGGCTGTATGCCCAGAAGTAGAATTGCTGGGTTATATGGTAATGCTGTGTTTAATTTTTTTTTTTAGGTACCCACTATATTATGCATCAGATTTTTAAACTCAGAACTGTCTACATTGGCTACAAAAATGGTCAGTGAGAATTTCTTTCCCCACCCTAATCCGAGTCTGAATGGGTCTCTTTCTTCATTTGTAGGTTCTTGCCAGGCTGTGTGAGCAGGAGCCCGCTGCTCTTCCCCACTCAGGTAAGCCTGCAAGCAAGGCATCCTCACTTCAGTGCTAATGGCTACTTCCTATCTCTTAATTCAGGTGAAGGAAATACTCATGACCAGCCAGATGTCTTAAGGAATGCTTTTGAAAAGAACAGAGGCGTACAACATTATTACGACAACAGAGAAGCAAGTTGGCTTTGAAGAAACTGTATTCTGAGGATGTTGTTTGCTTTGGGCTAAGAAAAGAAAAAATACAACTACAGACAAAGCCTTTATATCTGCAAGTATTATGGCGTGGTCGGTAGCAATGTAATTAGATTTACATCAGTCTTCCTGGTGAGACTTGGAGGCTCTTCCTCGGTAGACATGAGTGACCCAAGGCAGTCACAAGAAGAGAAGCACAAGCTAGGCAGAGCCTCTTCAAAGTTCAAGGATCCCCCTAGAATCATGCAGTCAGATGATTATTTTGCTCGGAAATTTAAAGCCATTAATGGCAACATGGGACCCACTACTTCTTTAAATGCCTCGAATTCCAATGAGACTGGCGGTGGTGGTCCGGCTAATGGTACCCCAGCTGTGCCCAAGATGGGTGTGAGAGCAAGGGTGTCTGAATGGCCTCCTAAAAAGGACTGTTCCAAGGAGCTAACATGCAAGGCACTGTGGGAAAGCCGGTCTCAGACCAGTTATGAAAGCATCACTTCTGTCCTGCAGAATGGGCAGAGTGACCAGAGTGAAGGTCAGCAAGATGAACAGCTCGATCTGGACTTCGTGGAGGCCAAGTACACAATCGGAGACATCTTTGTCCATTCCCCCCAAAGAGGACTTCACCCCATAAGACAGAGGAGCAATAGTGATGTCACTATCAGTGACATTGATGCCGAAGATGTCTTAGACCAAAATGCAGTCAACCCCAACACCGGGGCTGCCCTGCACAGGGAGTATGGAAGTACTTCATCCATCGACAGGCAAGGCTTATCTGGTGAAAACTTTTTTGCTATGCTCAGAGGGTACCGAGTAGAAAATTATGACCACAAAGCAATGGTCCCTTTTGGGTTCCCTGAATTTTTCCGCTGTGACCCTGCAATCTCTCCGAGCCTTCATGCAGCAGCACAGATTTCTAGGGGAGAATTTGTCCGCATCTCAGGATTAGATTATGTGGACAGTGCCCTCCTGATGGGGAGAGACAGGGACAAGCCTTTCAAACGGAGGTTGAAATCAGAGTCGGTGGAAACATCTCTCTTCCGAAAGCTTCGAACTGTTAAAAGTGAGCACGAAACTTTCAAGTTCACGTCTGAGCTGGAGGAGAGCCGACTGGAGAGGGGCATTCGCCCTTGGAATTGTCAGCGATGTTTTGCACATTATGATGTCCAGAGCATTTTGTTTAATATCAACGAAGCCATGGCTACGAGGGCTAATGTGGGGAAAAGGAAAAACATAACCACTGGGGCATCTGCAGCATCCCAGACTCAGATGCCTACGGGCCAGACAGGCAACTGTGAGTCCCCTTTAGGGAGCAAGGAGGACCTCAACTCCAAAGAGAACCTGGATGCCGATGAGGGTGATGGGAAAAGTAACGACCTCGTCCTTAGTTGTCCTTACTTTAGAAATGAGACTGGAGGGGAAGGCGACAGGCGGATTGCGCTCTCTCGAGCCAACTCATCCTCTTTCAGTTCTGGGGAAAGCTGCTCTTTCGAATCGTCACTCAGCTCTCACTGCACAAATGCAGGTGTCTCCGTCTTGGAAGTGCCCAGAGAAAACCAGCCTATTCACAGGGAGAAAGTGAAGCGCTACATCATAGAACACATTGACCTTGGGGCCTATTATTACCGCAAATTCTTCTATGGGAAAGGTAAGGAAGAGCCATGGGCGTTTGCATGTGTCCTTTTGATGCCACCCTCTCTCTTCCATTATAGAGCACCAAAACTACTTTGGAATAGATGAAAACCTTGGTCCAGTAGCAGTCAGCATCCGGAGAGAGAAGGTGGAAGATGCCAAGGAGAAAGAAGGATCCCAGTTCAACTACAGGGTGGCTTTCAGGACAAGTGAGGTAATGGGGCTGCTTGCCGTAGTTATTGGGCTATTAACCGAAGTCTTATGTTTTGTCACTGCAGCTTACAACACTGAGAGGAGCAATTTTAGAAGATGCTATACCCTCTACTGCTAGGCATGGTACCGCACGAGGACTACCTCTCAAAGAAGTTTTGGAATACGTCATTCCAGAGCTGAGCATTCAGTGTTTGCGACAGGCTTCCAACTCACCCAAGGTCTCAGAGCAGCTGCTCAAGCTTGATGAACAAGGGGTGTGTATAATGTGAGATTGTATGTTTGTGTGTGCCAAGTAATTATATTTCTCCCCCATTTCAGCTGAGCTTTCAGCACAAGATCGGGATCCTTTATTGCAAAGCAGGCCAGAGCACAGAGGAAGAGATGTATAACAATGAGACGGCGGGACCAGCTTTTGAAGAATTCCTTGATCTTCTGGGCCAGAGAGTCCGACTGAAAGGATTTAGTAAATATCGAGCTCAGCTAGACAATAAGAGTAAGTTTAATGTTTGTGTGTGTGCACATTTTACCTTGCTTCTGTAATTCATCTTTGTTTTCAGCTGATTCCACGGGCACGCACTCTCTCTATACCACATACAAAGACTACGAACTCATGTTCCACGTGTCAACCCTGCTTCCCTACATGCCCAACAACAGACAACAGGTATGTCCTCCCCAGCCTGGAGCTTTTTACGCTTATTTGTAACTCTTCACTTTCTTGACCACAGCTACTGAGGAAAAGGCACATAGGAAATGACATCGTCACCATCGTCTTCCAGGAGCCTGGGGCACTTCCTTTTACTCCAAAAAGCATCCGGTCTCACTTTCAGCATGTCTTTGTCATAGTCAAAGTGCATAATCCATGTACCGAAAATGTGTGTTATAGGTGAGTCAGTCATCCCTGATCTATCATTCTCCATCTCATTTTGTTTCTGTTTTTACTTCCTCAGTGTTGGAGTTTCCAGATCAAAAGATGTGCCACCATTTGGCCCACCGATTCCCAAAGGTGTAACTTTTCCAAAGTCAGCCGTGTTCCGGGACTTCCTTTTAGCCAAAGTAATCAATGCAGAAAATGCAGCCCATAAATCAGAAAAGTTTCGAGCAATGGCCACTCGAACGAGGCAGGAGTACTTGAAAGATCTGGCGGAGAACTTTGTCACAACCGCCACCGTGGATACCTCTGTGAAGTTCAGCTTCATTACGCTGGGTGCGAAGAAAAAGGAGAAGGTAAAGCCAAGGAAGGATGCCCACTTGTTTAGCATTGGGGCCATCATGTGGCACGTGATAGCCCGGGACTTCGGCCAGTCTGCTGACATTGAATGTCTTCTCGGGATCTCCAATGAGTTCATCATGTTGATTGAAAAGGATTCCAAGAATGTTGTATTCAACTGTTCCTGCAGGGATGTGATTGGGTGGACATCTGGATTAGTGAGTATCAAAGTGTTTTACGAAAGAGGAGAATGTGTCCTCCTGTCCTCGGTAGACAACTGTGCTGAAGACATCAGGGAAATTGTTCAGCGATTAGTAGTAAGTACATGTTTTCTATTTTCCCGCCATCCAGGGCATCTCTAACAGTCTCCTTCCCCCTTAGATAGTGACGAGAGGCTGCGAGACTGTGGAAATGACCCTGAGGAGGAACGGGCTGGGCCAGCTTGGCTTCCATGTGAATTTTGAAGGAATTGTCGCAGATGTGGAACCTTTTGGCTTTGCCTGGAAGGCTGGCCTTCGCCAAGGGAGCCGCCTCGTGGAGATCTGCAAAGTAGCCGTGGCCACTCTGACCCACGAGCAGATGATCGACCTGCTCCGTACTTCTGTGACTGTGAAGGTGGTCATCATCCAGCCCCATGATGACGGCTCGCCCCGAAGGTAAGGCGTGGGAGGCCCAAGTAATGCTCACTTCCCTTCTCACCATTTCTTCTTGGCCCAACAGAGGGTGTTCAGAGCTCTGCCGGATCCCTATGGTGGAATATAAACTCGACAGCGAGGGCACCCCCTGCGAGTATAAAACCCCCTTCAGGAGGAACACCACGTGGCACCGGGTGCCCACTCCTGCCCTGCAGCCCCTCTCTAGAGCTTCCCCCATCCCCGGCACGCCCGACCGGCTGCCGTGCCAACAGCTGCTCCAGCAGGCCCAGGCTGCCATTCCTCGAAGCACCTCCTTCGACCGGAAGCTGCCCGATGGCACGAGGTAATGCTGGTTCCGTTTCCTCAAGGGGGGCCTGCCCTGTTAATGATTCTACTCAACCTTTCAGAAGCTCACCCAGCAACCAGTCATCCTCCAGCGACCCTGGACCCGGCGGGAGCGGACCCTGGAGACCACAAGTGGGCTACGACGGGTACTGTTCATTTTTATCTTAGTTATCCACTGAAAGGACAGGCTCAACTCTGTGTTCTTTTCAGGTGCCAGTCCCCTCTACTGCTCGAACACCAGGGCTCAGGCCCTTTGGAATGTGACGGAGCCAGGGAGAGGGAAGACACCATGGAAGCAAGCAGGCACCCGGGTAATAAGGAACTCCTGGAAATTGACCTCCCTGGAAATTCAACTCCTCTCTTTTTATGTGACAGAAACCAAATGGCATGGCCCACCTTCCAAAGTCCTGGGTTCCTATAAAGAAAGAGCTCTGCAGAAAGATGGAAGTTGCAAAGATTCCCCCAATAAGCTTTCTCACGTAAGTCCTTTGTTCATAAGCCCTTCACTGGCTTGAGAACTCTCTGTTCCTCTTTCTTCTGAAGATTGGGGATAAAAGTTGCTCCAGTCACTCCAGCAGCAACACGCTCTCCAGCAACACCTCCAGCAACAGTGACGACAAGCACTTTGGGTCTGGCGACCTGATGGACCCCGAATTACTGGGGCTGACCTACATCAAAGGGGCCTCCACCGACAGTGGCATCGACACGGCCCCCTGCATGCCTGCCACCATCCTCGGCCCTGTGCACCTGGCAGGCAGCAGGTCCCTGATCCACAGCCGGGCCGAGCAGTGGGCTGATGCTGCCGACGTCTCTGGGCCTGACGACGAGCCAGCCAAGTTATATTCTGTGCATGGCTACGCGTCCACCATCTCCGCCGGCAGTGCTGCGGAAGGCAGCATGGGCGATCTCAGTGAGATATCCTCTCATTCCAGGTAAGCCCCACAGCACTGCAGAGTAGTACCTGGTATTGCAGCTTTTGTCTGTTTTTCTCCTCAGTGGTTCTCACCATTCAGGAAGCCCTTCAGCTCACTGTTCAAAAAGTAGTGGGTCTCTGGATTCATCCAAAGTCTACATCGTGTCTCACAGCAGCGGACAACAGGTTCCCGGGTCCATGTCCAAGCCCTACCACAGACAAGGGGCAGTGAACAAATATGTCATCGGCTGGAAGAAATCGGAGGGCAGCCCACCGCCCGAGGAGCCTGAAGTGACTGAATGTCCCGGGTAAGGTGGCTGGCTGTTCTTCTCTGGTCAGCGGCTTAATTTCCATTCTGATTGTTTTCAACAGGATGTATAGTGAGATGGATGTCATGTCCACAGCAACTCAGCATCAGACAGTGGTGGGAGATGCTGTTGCAGAGACTCAACATGTTCTGTCTAAAGAAGATTTTCTGAAATTGATGCTTCCTGACAGCCCCTTAGTGGAGGAGGGGCGAAGAAAGGTTAGTGACTTAGGGAGCTTTGAAGTTACCAGTGTTCCCTCCTCGCACCTTGTTTAAACCCTAGTTTTCGTTCTATGGGAACCTGTCTCCAAGGAGGTCGCTTTACCGCACGCTGTCTGACGAGAGCATCTGCAGCAACAGGAGGGGGTCCTCCTTTGGCAGTTCCCGGAGTTCCGTGCTTGACCAGGCCCTGCCCAACGACATTCTGTTCAGCACCACCCCACCCTACCACAGCACGCTGCCTCCGCGGGCCCACCCCGCACCCAGCATGGGGAGCCTGAGAAGTAAGTGAGGGGCTGGCTGCTCCCTGGCCAGCATGACTGACTCTCTGGTTTTGTTTCTGTTTAGATGAGTTCTGGTTCTCCGATGGGTCCTTATCAGATAAGTCCAAGTGCGCAGATCCTGGCCTGATGCCCCTCCCGGACACAGCCACAGGGTTAGATTGGACCCACCTCGTGGATGCTGCACGGGCATTTGAAGGTAAAGACTCACCAGCCTCTGGCCTCACCCCTTGTTCATAGGAAAATTCTAAATCTTATTTCAGGTCTTGACTCAGATGAAGAACTGGGGCTGCTCTGTCACCACACGTCCTATCTAGGTGATTGTCTGGGGCTGCTCGTTGGCTCCTGACTTCTTTCTGTGTGTGTTTCTCCCCTCCCCAGACCAGAGGGTGGCATCCTTCTGCACCCTGACAGATATGCAGCATGGGCAGGACCTGGAAGGGGCCCAAGAGCTGCCCTTATGTGTAGATCCAGGCAGTGGCAAAGAGTTCATGGACACAACTGGGTATGTGAGCCCCTGTGGACCCCTCCCTCCTGTGAATCTTTCTAATTCTATCCTTATTTGCTAGGGAGCGTTCTCCATCACCACTGACCGGGAAAGTCAATCAGCTGGAATTAATTCTTCGACAACTCCAGACCGACCTTCGGAAGGTAATCAATTGGAAGAGCATAATCAGAACTGTTCCATGACTCAGTTTATTTCTGCTCTGACCAGGAAAAACAAGACAAGGCCGTTCTCCAAGCAGAAGTGCAGCACCTGAGACAGGACAACATGAGACTGCAGGAGGAGTCCCAGACCGCGACAGCTCAGCTGCGGAAATTCACAGAATGGTTTTTCACCACCATCGACAAAAAATCTTAGCCAATCCGCACCTCATCAAGGGACCACTGGGAAATGCCCCTTGTCCCTTTGAAGTCACAAACATGTGGTTTTTCTGTGTGCTTTCAACCAATCGTAGATGTTTTTGCTGTTCCATTCTGTGTAGCACCATTCACCACAGCAGGATAGGGAGCCTCGACTCTTTCTCGGTAACCACGGCAGAGAGCAGCGCCGATGTGAAGATGAATGAATGTAACTCCTGGTGTGAAGATGAATGTAAACCCTGGCGACAGTTGAGACCTTTTTCTTTTAGACTCTGCTAAAACAGTGCTCTGGCTTGGGCTTACCTCAAGAGGGAAGATAGTTGAGTTTTATTTCCTGTATATCAGGTGACCTGGTAGAGATGTAAAGCAATTTACCATAGTTTGGGCTTTAGTATTGTAAAATAAACATGAGAACAAATAATCAGACATATACTTTAATGTTAAAGGTGCTCTATTTTTTTGGATGTACAGTAGTTTTATTTCCACAGCCACATTACCATAGCAATAAGAAAGGAGGCATAGTACATAGTTGGAAAAGCTTTGTGGGGGGATTAAAAAAAAAAAAAAGCACTGTTGTGTTTAACACTAGTTCAGATGCAGTTACCTTAGAGACTTATTTATTTGCAGGAACAAATGGTGCCTGAATATTAACAGTGTTCTGATTAAAAACAAAAAAAAGATACATATGCCTTGTAAATGGCTCACCGAGTGGTCAGTAGTCACTTCAACTCTTAGTTCACTTTTGTATAGTTGCTCTGCTGGAAAGAAATGAGAGTGAATCTGCTTACTCACTAGAACTTCCCTGTGTGCTGTGAGCCAGCGGAACCACTTGTACAATGCCAGATTTGTTTATCTTTGTACAGAAGCTTTGATGAAGTGTCTTGTATTTAACACCCTTATTTAAGCTTATTTAACCTTAAATTGTTAATTTTATAAAATTTGGTTTGGCCTGCACTACGATGAGGGATGGAGGTAGCTGCAGGCTCAGAAGAGACTGAGCTTGCACAGATCAGACCGAGAAGCAGGGTGAGAGATTCTAACGACTGGATGCTGCTAGTAACACATTGTTTGTATTGCTTTACCATTTTTAACTGTTAGATTTGAGATGAACATACATTTTGCTTTTTTAATAAATGTTTAAAAGAAGTCCACATAAGAAATGGTGTTGTCAGGTGACTAGATTTTTTGTGAT